CTGTATTTGGGTCATGCATTTTTTCTTGCTTTCCACATTGAAAATGTGGTGGATGCAGTAGATTGGCTTTAAGTGTCAGGCCTTCCCTCATTTACTATACCTTTTTGTGTTTCACAAGCTGGAAAGCTACCAACTACATGCTCTAGACATCCTTGCTGCTAATATTCTGCATGTCAGATTGGTCTCACCAATGGCACGCAGCAAAGCAAGATTTGCAGGTGCTGTTTTCTTGCTGCTGGCAAATGCAGCCGTGGAGACCACCGTTTTTTGCAGCACTGTTCCAGTGTCCTGTTAATTGTTCTGTCGGTGTTGAGAGGAGGTTGGGGACCAGGCATGGCAACTTCCTGACGCCATCTTCCTGATTGTGGGCAGCAGCCACAATCAGCAATCTTATCTAGGTAGTCATCCATGGATGTTCAGCTCAGCCCTTCTCCAGCCTTTCCAATGATTTCGAATGTCCCCAATTCCCCCTAACGAATCCCTTTCTGACTAGGAGTAACTAGCTGAGTGCTGCAATGAAATCCTGACTGACAGATTTGTAAACTCTTTGCGGGCAGGAACCCTTGATATAAATAAATGACCTTGCATTTTAATGGAGGGAAGCAGAAGGATAAACAAATGAATAAGTGAAAAGTTTTAATAAGATGGTGATGCGTAAAAAATAAAGCTGGTTAATGGGGAGTGCAGGAAATGAGCGCAGCTGTCTTGCCGTTTTAATCAGATAGGTCAGAGAAGGCTTCTCTACTAGGGTGGCTTTTGACCTGCCTCTCTGTTAGGTCAATTGTGTGCGAGGCCCTGATGGAGTTACTGTGTTAAAATGCAATGATTCAATTACTCCATTACTTAGATACCCTTTAAGTGACACTACGGTTGTCCATCTCCCCGCTATTGAATTGTTTACCCACAGTAAGCATGGCGGGAAGAGCTTCGATCCGACCCTTGAACGCTCAATAAAAATGGCGACAGCACTTCCTGTACTTGCCCTCAACAAAGATGGTGTCAACACTTCCTGTTTAGGGTTTTCGCCATTAACAAAGATGGTGCTTATGGGGCAGGTTCCCTAACAGTCAGGATTCCGGTTGCAGTTTTTCTCCCCCGCCCCAAAGATACGTGGTTGCAGACGTAAGTAACAGGAATCCATCTTTCTTTGAAAGGTAATTTGAGCTGTGATTTTGGCTCTTTCCAGGGAGAAATGGAGGCCAGAGACAAACAAGTACTCCGCTCACTTCGCCTGGAGCTGGGTGCAGAGGTATTGGTGGAGGGACTGGTTCTTCAGTACCTCTACCAGGAAGGAATCTTGACGGAAAACCATATTCAAGAAATCAATGCTCAAACCACAGGCCTCCGGAAAACAATGCTCCTGCTGGATATCCTACCTTCCAGGGGCCCTAAAGCATTTGATACATTCCTAGATTCCCTACAGGAGTTTCCCTGGGTCAGGGAGAAGCTGAAGAAGGCAAGGGAAGAGGCCATGACCGACCTGCCTGCAGGTAGGCCTCAGAAAGATCACTTTGAACCAGCTGCCTGGAGAAATGAATTGATTTTTTTTTTCAGGTGACTACTGAGCTTGGTGGCAGAATTGAGAATAAAGACTCCCTGACTTCAGACCAGTGTTCTCTCTGTTCCAGTAGTGTTTTCAATCTGGGACCATAGAGCTGCTCAAATTCAAGCAAAATAGAATCTTTTTTGTGTGTGTCTTTATTTTGAAGATCGTTTTTTTTTAAAGCCATTTTCAAAAACAGTTTTTCAGTTGGGGTACATTGACCTCTGAAAGTTCTAGGACACAGTCTCAGGAGCCCATGAGATTTAGTTCTCCTTCCCACCACTTCAAAAGAGGTCTGTGCGGTACTCTAGGTTCAGAAACTTGGCACCATGATATTTTGCCAGTTTATCTTATTAACTGAATGCTGTCTGTAGTGACTCTGCAGAAAACAGTGTTATGTTCTTCTGTCAGACTTGTGCTGTTCAATATGGTTGCACGTAGCTATGTGTGGCCATTGAGCGTGAAAATGTGACTCCTGTAAGTTGATTATAGACTACCATGTAATATAGTCACCCCTCAGTGTCCGAGGGGTATTGGTTCCAGGACCCCCTGCACATACCAAAATCCACAGATGCTCAAGTTCCTCATATAAAAATGGCATCGTATTTTTATGTGATCTACATACAGCCTCCTGTATACTTTAAATCATCTCTGGATAATTTATAATACCTAATACAATATAAATGCTTTGTAAATAGTTGTTATATTGTTTGTTTGTTTTCTTAACGTTTTTTTTAATGGTTGTATTGTTATTGTTTATTTAAAAAATATTTTCAATTCAAGGTTGGCTGAATCTGCATATACAGAACCTGGGGATACAGAGGGCTGACTATATCATACACATTAGATTTCAAAGACTTAGTATGAAAAAATAATGTAAATATCTCATGATTTATTTTGAATATCTGTTGAAATGATATTTTTGATATATTGGGTTACATAAAATATATTAAAATTAATTTCATCTGGCTTTTCCTTTTTAAAACGTGGCTACTAGACAATTTAAAATTATATATGTGACTGGCATTCATTAGAACTTGACACCTCTCTCAGGAGGAAAGGTGGAAGGAACTGGTGGATATCACTGTGCAGATGAGGTGATATGACAGCTGCCTTCAGCTCTTTGGATGGCTCTCATTCGTAAAAGAGATTCTTTCTGTTCTGTGTTTCTCAAAAGGTCGAACGAAGACATAGAAAAAGCAAGTTAATGTAAGATAGACCCTTCTAAAATAGTTGTCCAAAGAAAATATAGGCTCCTTCTAGAGATAATGAATTCCTTGTCACTATACATAATTCAAGAAGAGGCTAAATAGCTGCTTAATGAGGTTGTTTAGAGGGAGATCAGGTGGTTAAAAGTAATGCCTTTCCAATCCTGAGAATTTGTGACTTGATGAAATTGGGCAAAGGGCTGATTTTACAGCTACATGAAATAAATGGATTCCGTGGGCAGGAGAAGAAAGCATTTTATTTCACTCCCTGTGCTTTTCCTTTAAACTTTCACATGAGTATTTTCCAGTTGAGGAGCTTTTGCATTCTTGGTTACAGAAAGATGTTTGATTGTCTAATCCCAGGGAATCTGGTGAACAGTGTATCAGTTAGGAATGTGCTTGGCAACAAGTAAACAAACAAACAAACCAAAGTGACAATGGCAAATAAGTAGAGATTTATTTTAATCCTGTAACAAGAACTCTGGAGGTCAGCTGCTTCTGGCATTGATTCATTGGCTCAAAGGCATCAGAGCGAGTGTCTCTGCTATTCTCTTGGCCTTCCTTTTCCTCGTAGTAGCAAGGCAGTCACAGCTACCAACAGCACATCCGTAAGGCTGGAAGAGGCACGGAAGTTGCTCAGCCCCTACTGCGTCTGTCACTTTTTCTTGGGAAAAGAAGTAGTCTTTCCAGAAATCCTCAACACAATTCCTCTTCTGATTCATTGGGCAGAATTGTCTCATGGCCACTCCTTGGTACAAGGGAGGCTGCAAAGTGAATGTTTGCTCTTCTAGACTCTACGATTGAGACAAGACAGGAGGAGAAGGAGGTTGGGAATGGCATTTGTGTCAGCCAAAAAGAACAGGGTCTGCCGCAGATAGTTTTAGGTGTGACTGAGGGCACCACTCCCAAGTCAAACATCAAGTGCTTGGGAGTTGAGACATCATCCAATGTCCTTTTTTTATTAAAAAAAAAATTCTTTCACTAAGTGGTTTTAGCTGCCATTGATGATTGTAGCCTTGGATGAGTTTTATTAAACAATTCTTTCTTTTTAGAGAAGAAAAAATTGAGGACCCGAGAAGTTAACGCCTTTGATTTCTATTGAAATTACTCATAGGGTAAGAGTGAGAGTTCTTGCTTTGCCCTTTCCACCTTCCTGACTTCATCAGCAAAGAAGAGAATCTTGGTTTTATTTTTCATTATCTGCAAATGATATGTCCATAACAGTAGTTATTTGTCACAAAAATACTTCACAAGAACATTGGTAAACACATACAAATGTTAGCAGTTCTGAACAGGCATTTATTGTAGAGGAACCTGTTTATGATGAGAAATATGAAAGAATTGAGACAGTGGGCCTCTACCATAGAGGAGGGAAGAAACTAGTTGGGTGAAATTTAGTGTTAGGATGTTTTGTCAAAAAACTATTTTTGGGAGGCTGAGGCAGGAGGATGGTTTGAGCCCAGGAGTTCCAGACCAGCCTGGACAACATGGCAAGATTCCATATCTACAAAAATAAATAAATAGAAATTTAAAAAAATTTTTTTCATCTTTAGCATTAATGGCAAATATTTAGAGCTATATTTAATGGAAGTATATGTGAATTGGTGGTATAAACAGATTTTTCCAAACTCTTTTTACTTGTAATTTCTGTGGCTGTAACAACTTTTACTAGCCTCTTAGGAGTTTCTTAAATCCTTTTTCCCCATTTTCTTTGGTCTATGATAAAGAAGTAATCTGAAGTAGAAAAAAATTATTTAGGCTGGGCACAGTGGCTCATGCCTGTAATCCCAGCACTTTGAGAGGCTGAGGCGGGGGGATCGCTTGAGGTCAGGAGTTCGAGATTAGCTTGGCCAACATGGTGAAATACAAAAATACAAAAATTAGCCAGGCGTAGTGGCAGATGCCTGTAATCCAAGCTACTCGGGAGGCTGAGGCATGAGAATCGCTTGAATCCAGGAGGCGGAGGTTGCAGTGAGCTGAGATTGTGCCACTGCACTCTAGCCTGTGTGACAGAGCAAGACTCCACCTCAAAAAAAAAAAAAAGGAAAAAAATTACTTAGATGAGCTAATTTTTGAAGATGGTCTTATAAAGTTTATTTTTTATTAATACACTTTATTTTTTAGAGCAGTTTTAGATTCCCAGCAATATTGGGTGGAAAGTATGAAGAATTGCTATATACTCCCTTCCCCTGCAGATGCACAGCTCCTCCCACTGTCTACAGTTCCCAGGAGAGGTGTGACATTTGTTATCATTGATGAACTTATATTGACACATCGTTATTACCCAAAGTCCATAGTTTACCTTAGGGTTCATTCTTGATATTGTACATCCTATGGGTTGGGACAAATATATAACGACATGTATCCACATTTATGGAATCATACAGAGTATTTTCACTGCCCTAAAAATTCTCTGTGCTCTTGATTGTTCATCCCTCCTTCCACACAACCCCTAGAAACCACTGATTGTTTTACTATCGCCATAGTTTTGCGTTTCTAGACTACTATATCGTTGGAATCATGTAGTGTGTGGCCTTTGCAGATTGGCTTCTTTTACTTGGCAATATGCATTGAAGTTCCCCCCATGTTTTTTCATGACTTAATAGCTCGTTTCCTTTTAGTGCTGAATAATATCCCATTGTCTGGATATCACCGTTTATTTATCCATTCACCTACTGAAGGATATCTTGAATGCTCCAAGTTTTGGCAATTATGAATAAAGCTGCTTATAAACATCTATGTGCAGGTTCCTGTGTGGACATGCATTTTCAGTTCATTTAGGTAAATATCAAGAAGCATGACTGCTGGATCATATTTTAAGAATATGTTTAGTTTTGTGAAGAATTACCAAACTGTCTTCCAAAGTGGCTATACCATTTTGTGTTCCTACCAGCAATAAATGAGAGTTCCTGTTGCATCACACTATACCAGCATTTGGTGTTGTCAGAGTTTTGGATTGTGACCGTCTAATGGGTGTATAGTGGTATCTCATTGTGTTTTAATTTGTGTTTCCTTAATGATATATGATGTTGAACATCTTTTCACATACTTACTTGCCATCTGTATATCTTCTTTGGTGAGATATCTGTACAGGTCTTTGGCCATTTTTTAAATCAAGTTGTTCATTTTCTTGTTGAATTTTAAGAGTTCTTTGTCTATTTTTGGTAACAGCCCTTTATCATATGTGTCCTCTGCAAATATTTTTTCTAGTCTAACTCATCTTCTCATTCTCTTGACAGTGCCTTTCACAGAGCACACTTTTTAATTTTAATGAAATCTAGCTTATCAATTATTTCTTTCATGGATTTCTGCCTTTGGTGTTATACCTAAAAAGTCATCACCATACCCATAATAACCTAGATTTTCTCCTATGTTATCTTCCAGGAATTTTAAAGTTTTGTGTTTTACATTTAGGTCTGTGATCTATTTTTAATTTTTTTAGAGTTTCGCTCTGTTGCCTAGGCTGGAGTGCAGTGGCATGATCTTGGCTTACTACAACCTCCGCCTCCTGGGGTTTAAGCAATTCTCCTGCCTCAGCCTCTCAAGTAGCTGGGACTACAGGCATGCACCACCACATCTGGGTAATTTTTGTATTTTTAGTAGAGATGGGATTTCACCATGTTGGCCAGGCAGGTCTCAAACTCCTGACCTCAAGTGATCCACCCACCTTGGGCTCCCCAAGTGTTAGGATTACAGGTATGAGCCGCCGCACCCTTCCTGTGATCTATTTTGAGTTAACTTTTATGAAGGGTCTAACATCTGTGCCTGGATTCTTTTTGTTTTTTTGCACGTGGATGTTCAGTTGTTCCAGCACCATTTGTTGAACGGACTGTCTTTGCCCCATTGTATTGCTTTTGCTCCATTGTCAAAGATCACTTAACTTTGTTTATGTGAGTTTAGTTTTGGGTTCTCTGTTCTATTCCATTCATCTATTTGTCTGTTCTTCTACCGATATCACACTCTCTTGATGACTGTAGCTGTACATTAAGCCGTAAAGTCAGGTAGTGGCAGTCCTTAAACTTTGTCCTTTAACATTGAGTTGGCTGTTCTGGGTCTTTTGCCTCTATATATAAACTTTAGAATCAGTTTGCCAGTATCCACAAAATAGTGTGCTGGGATTTTTGTTGGGATTGCATTGAATCTATGAAGTTGAGAATAGCTGACATTTTGACAGTGTTGAGTCCATGAACATGGGATATCTGTTTATTCAATTCTTCTTTGGTTTCTTTCACCAGTTTTGTGGTTTTCCTCATATAGATCTTGTACGTATTTTATTAGATTTATACCTAAGCATTTTGATCTTTGGGGGGGTGCTAATGTAAATGGTAATGTGTTTTTAATTTTTAATTTCACTTGGTCATTGCTGGTATATGGGGAGGTAATTGACTTTTGTATATTAAACTTTTATTCTGAATCTTCTTATAATTGCTTATTAGTTCCAGGAATTTCTTGTTTATTCTTTTGGAATTTTCTACATAGACAATCATGTCATCTGTGAAGAAGACAGTTTTGTGTCTTCCTTCTTAATCTACATACCTTTTGTTTCTTTTTCTTGTCTTATTGCACCAGTTATGACTTCCAATTTGATCTTGAAAAGCAGTGGTAATAACGGACATCCTTGCCTGGTTCCTGGTCTTAGTGGGAAAGTCTCAATTTTCTCTCTTTTTTTTTTTTTGAGACACGGTCTGGCTCTGTCACCCAGGCTGGAGTGCAGTGGTGTGAACATGGCTCACTGCAGCCTTGATCTCATGGGCTGAAGTAATCCTGCCACTTCAGTCTTCCAAGTAGCTTGAAATACAGATGTGCACCACCATGCCTGACTAATTTTTGTATTTTTTGTAGAGATGGGGTTTTGTCATGTTGCCCAGGCTGGTCTTGAACTCCTAGGCTCTAGCAATCTTCTTGCCTCAGCCTCCCAAAGTGCTGGGATTACAGGTGTGGGTCACTGTGCCTGGCTGACTTTCTCACTGTTAAGTATGATGTTAGCTGCAGGGTTTTTAAAAATATGTTTTTTATCAAGTTGAGGAGATTCCCTTCTATTCCTAGTTTGATGAAAGTTTTTATTATGAATAGGTGGTGAGTTTTGTCAAATGATATGATCATGTGATTTTTCTAATTAAGTCTGTTGATGTGATGGATTAGATTACATTTATTGATTTTGTATGTTGAACCAGCCTTGCATAATTGGGATAAATCCCACTTGGTCATGGTGTATAATTCTTTTTATACATTTTTAGATTTGATTTGCTAATACTTTTTTGAGGATTTTTGCGTTTATGTTCAAGAGAGACATTGGTCCATAGTTTTCTTTTCTTGTAATGTCTTTGGTGTTGGTATTAGGGTGATGCTGACTTCATAGAATGAGTTAGGAAGTATTTCCACTGCTTCTAGTTTCTGAAAGATATTGCAGAGAATTGTTACAATTTCTTCCTTAAATGTTTGATAGAATTTATCAGTGAACTCACCTGGGCTTGGTACTTTCTATTTTAAAGGTTATTAAATATTGATTCAAATGTTTAATAGATGCAGGCCAACTTAGATTGTTTATTTTTGTGTGTGAGTATTGGCAGATTGTGTTTTTCAATGAATTGTTCCTTTTCAGGTATGTTATCAAATTTGTGGGCATAAAGTTGTTTATAAAACTTCTTTATCCTTTTAATGTTCATGGGATCTGTAATGATGTTCTCTTTTTCATTTCTGATATTAGTAATTTGTATTCTGTCTCCTTTTTTCTTAGCCTGTCTAGATGCTTACTGATTTCATCTATCTTTTCAAAGAGCAAACATTGCTTTATTGATTTTTTCCATTGATTTCTTGTGTTCTCTTTCGTTAATTTCTGCTCTAATTTTTATACTTTTTTTTGCTTTTGCTTACTTTGGATTTAATTTGCTTTTCTTTTTCTAGTTTCTAAAGGGGAAAACTTGGGTTGTTGATCTTAGGTCTTTCTTCTTTCCTAATTTTTGCATCCAAATCCTATGCATTTCCCTTTGCTTTAGCTAGAAACTACAAATTTTGATAAGTTGTTTCCATTTTTATTTAGTTCAAAATATTTTTTTAAATTATCTTGAGAATTCTCTTACCCCTATGTTACTTAGAAGTGTATTGTTTTATCTCCAAGTACTTTGGAATTTTCCAGCTATGTTTTTGTTATTAATTTTTTATTTAAGTCCATTGTGATCTGACAGCAGATTTTATATGGTTTCTATATTTTTAAATTTATTAGAGTGTGTTTTATGGCCTAAAATGTGGTCTATCATGGTGAATAGTCCACATGAGCTTGAGAAAAATGTGTAATCTGCTGTTGTTTGATGGAATAGTCTATAGATGTCATTTACATACAATTGATTGATGTTGAGTTTATGTCCTTCCTGATTTTTTGCCTGCTAGATATGCCTATTTCTGAGGGATGCTAAGCCTCCAAATGTAATAGTGGATTCACCTCTTTTTTCTTACAGTTCTATCAGTTTTACCTCATGTATTTTAATGCTCTGTTGTTAGGCACATACACACTAATGATTGTTACGTATTCTTGGAATATTGACCCCTTTATCATTTTGTAACGCCTCTCTCTATCTCTGATAACCTTTCTTGCTCTGTAGTTTGCTATGTCTGAAATTACTGTAGCTACTCCCACTTGCTTTTGATTATTGTTAGTGTGGTATAGCTTTCTCCAACCATTTAAATCTACATATGTCTTTATATTTAAAGTGGACTTTTTGTAGACCACATATGATTGGGTTTTGTTTTTTGATCTACCTTGACAATTCCTGTTTTTCAATTAGTGTGTTTAGACCATTGGCATTTGAGGTGATTGTTAGTTGGGTATATAGTTGGATACCTACCATATTTGTTATTGTGTTTTATTTGTTGCCCTTGTTTTTTGTTTCTATTTTTATCTTCCACACTTTTTTGCCTTTTATGGTTTATTATTTAGTATTAAATCATTTTACATTATTCCATTTTCTCTTTTGTAACATATAAAGTATACTTGTTTTTAAAAATTATTTGTAGAAATGAAGTCTCAACTGTGTTGCCCAGGCAGGTCTCAAACTCATGGGCTCAAACAGTCTTCCCATCTTGGCCTCCCAAAGTGCTGGGATTAACAGATGTGAGCCACCATGCTCCTTTTTTTGTTTTTTTAAACTTTTTTAAAGTGGTTTCCCTAGAAGTTTGCTGTATATATTTACAACTCATCCAAGACCAATTTCAAATAACTCTGTACTAATACATGGGCAGTGTATTTCATTATAATAATGAAATATTCCTAATTTCTCCCTCCTGTCTTATGCTGTCATTCATTTCACTTATACGTTAGTGTATATAACTATATGTGTATGCACATACACAAACACACACACATATATATATACACACACAGCCCTCCATATATGTGGGCTTTGCCTCCATGGAGTCAACCAACTGTGGATCAGAATATTTGAAAAATAAGGGATAATTGCATCTGTACTGCACATGTACAGATGTTTTTCTCTTGTCATTATTTTCTAAACAATACAGTATAACAACTATTTGCATAGTATTAGGTATTATAAGTAATCTAGAGATGATTTAAAGTACATAAGATGATGTATGTAGATTAAAAGCAAATAATGCATCATTTTATATAAGGGACTTGAGCATTCATGGATTTTGGTATCCACTGGGGGTGGGGCCCTGAAGCCAATCTCCCATGGATAATAAGGGACTACTGTACACATAAGCATACATAACCAAATACATTGTTGCCATTATTATTTTGAACAAACTTTGATCTGTTAGATCAATTAAAAAAATAAACATTTTTGTTTTACCTCCACTTACTCCTTCTTGATGCTCTTGTTTTCTTTATGTAGATCTTATTTCTGACCTAACATTATTTTCCTTCTCTCAAAAGAACTTCTTTTAACATTTCTTGTAAGGCAGGTCTACTGCCAACAAACTCTGTCAATTTTTGTTAGTCTGAGAAAGTCGTTATTTCTCCATCAGTTTTGAAGGATAGTTTCACAAGGTACAAGAATTCTAAGTTGGTGGGTTTTTTCTTTTCCTCTCCACACTAAATAGTTCACTCCACTTTGTTCTTGATTATGTGATTTCTGAGAAGGCAGATATAATTTTTATCTTTGTTTCTCTATAGCCAATTTACTTTTTTTCTCTGATTTCTTTCAGGAATTTTTCTTTATCTTTTACTTTTTGTAGTTTGAAACGATAGCCTAGGTATAGTTTTTGTTGGCATTTATGCTGCTTGGTATTCTCTAAGCTTCCTGGATCTGTGGTTTGGTGTCTGGCATTAATTTGGGGGCAATTCTCAGCCTATATTGTTTCGTATATTTTTTCTGTTTCTTTCTTTTTCTCCATCTAGTATTTCCACTATACCTATGTTAAACCTTGTATACTTGTCCCACAGTTCTTGGATATTCTGTTTTTCAGTCTTTCTTCTCTTTGCTTATCAGTTTTGGAGGTTTCTATTGATACATTCTTAAGCTCAGATATTCTCTCCTTAGCTATGTCCAGTCTACTAATAAGCCTACCAAAGACGTTCTTCATTTCTGTTACAGTGTTTTTGATCCTTAACATTTTTTTTTCTTAAGATTTCTATTTCTTTGGTTACATTGCCTATGTGTCCTTGCATGCTGACTATCTATTAGAGCCCTTAACAAATTAACCATAGTTGTTTTAAATTCCCTATCTGATAATTCCAACATCCTTGTCATGTCTGTTTCTGATGCTTGGTCTGTCTCTTCAAACTGTGTTGTTTTGCCTTTTAGTATGCCTTGTAATTTTTTCTTGATAGCTGGGCATGAATATGGGGTAAAGGGATCACTCTTAAGTAGGCCTTTAGTAATGTAGTGATAGAAGTGTGGGAGGAGAGGAAGTGAAACCATCTTTGCAAAAATTATGACCATGAGAAAAATTTTGGCATAGGAAAGTTATGGCAGTGAAAGAAATCTAACCTAACTGACTCCATGTTGCTTCTCACCTCCAAGCTGTTCCTATTCATTCCTGGGCATAGGCCAAACAAAATATAGGAGGAATTTACTTTATAGTTTAATTTTGAAGCAAAGATGATAACAGCCCCTTCCTGAGACAAACCCCCTCTTTGCTTAGGGATTAGACCATCTTTGTAAAACTGAAACGTTAGCCACAAGATTAGAAATTCTGGCTCAGGAGTCATGTAGCCAGAGGCCACAAGATTCCTAAACTTCCCAATTGCTCCTATAGATAACATCACTATTGTAAAACCTAAGATTGGTGTTTGAGGTATTTTTCTGACCCTGCATTCTGATGAACCAACCAGCTGGTGCCACCCAGACTGGTAAACTGGCTCATCTGGTCTTTTGGCCCGCACCCAGGAACTGACTCAGTACAAGAAGACAAACTTCGACTCCCTATGATTTCAACCCAACCAATCAGCATTCCCTATTCCCGACCCTGCTGCCTCCAAATTATCCTTGAAGAACCATAGCCTCTGGATTTTTGGAAAGGCATATTTGAGTAATAATAAGCTCCTGTCCTCTTGCTTAGCTGCCTCTGGGTTTATTAAACTCTTTCTCTATTGCAAAAACCTGCTGTTCAGTGCATCGGCTTTGCTGGGCAGTGGGAATGATGAAACTGCCTGGTGAATACAGAAGTGTTCTCTTGTCCTATGAGTAGGTCTCAGTCTTTGAGTAAGCCTGTGCCTCTGGACTGTGAACTTCACAGTGTTTCTCAGGTTTTATTTCCTCTTAGGTGGGACAGGGTCGCTAGACTCGGCTGGAATTATATGTTTCTGTTCATCACATGGAAGGCTTGAGTGGGCTAGAGCTGAGAATTTCTCTTCCCTCCAGGCCCGTTAGGCTGTGGGAAAATCCACTGTCAGATGAGGCTCTGGTTAGGTAGCTTCTCCTGAGGACAGGCCTTGTTAGGAAGACCCCAGTGCTCTGGCATATTTCAAAATGGTTCCTTTTCCTTCTCCTCCTGCTGGAAAGGGATTTTTCTTGGGGAAGTTTCTGCTCCAGGCCGGGTGCAGTGGCTCACACCTGTAATCCCAGCACTTACTTTGGGAGGCCGAGGTGGGTAGATTATTTGAGCCCAGGAATTCGAGGCCAGCCTGGATAACATAGAGAAACCCAGTCTCTCCTAAAAATACAAAAACTAGCTGGGTGTGTGGTGCATGCCTGTAGTCCCAGCTACTTGGGAGGCTGAGGCGAGAGGATCCCTTGAACCTAGGAGGTCAAGGCTGCAGAGAGCCCTGATCGTGCCACTGCACTCCAGCCTGGGTGACAGAGCCAGACCCTGTCTCAAAAAAAAAAAAAAAAAATTTCTGCTCCAGTATGTTGTGATTCT